AGTACCTAGATTATTACAAAGTAAGAAATAAGAAGAGATGGCTAGAATAAATATTTGATACCAGAATGGTGAAAAAAAAAAAACATTCTTTTCAAATAGAAACTCTAATTTCCTGTGTGATTAATGAGTTACACTTAGTACTGGAGATATCTGTGTAAGATGTGGATTTCATTGTGGGAGTGGGGTACCTACTCAACAGATGAACTGCTGGGTCACATGGTAGATCTGTTTTGATTTTCCAAGGAACCATTACACTGTTTTTCCTAACGGCTGTACCAATTACACGTCTGTCAACAGCGTGTAAAGGTCCCGTTTTCTGCACACCCTAAAAGGGTTTCACTCTCTCCACAGCTTTGCCATCATTATCTTTTATCTCTCGACTTTTTGATAATAGCCGTCCTAACAGGTGTGAGGTGATAGTTCATTGTGGTTTTCATTTGCATTCTCTGATTATTAACGATGTTGAGCACATTTTCATATACCTGTTGGCCAGTTGTGTGTTTTCTTTCGAGAAATGCCTATTCAAGTCCTTTGCCTATTTGTTAACCAGACTATTTATTTATTTGCTATTGAGTTGTGTGAGTTCTTTATATATTTTGGATATTAACTCATTATTAGATATATGGTTCGCAAATAGTTTCTCCCAAACCATAGCCTGCCTTTTCATTTTGTTGATTGTTGACTGTGCAGAAGCTTTTAGTTTCCAGGCTGCCCACTTGCCCTACATATTTCAGCTTCCTAGACCCCCCCACATTGTGTGAATGTGTGAGCCAATTGCTTAGAATAAACTGTATCATATATATAATATTATTCATAAATCAATACTACATGATAGTAAATACATATTTATCATATATATTACACACTCACACACACACACACAAAAAGTATCCTGTTGGTTCAGTTTCTCCTTCTCTGAGGAACCCAGCCTGATACAGATACCCAGCTGAGCGAGTGTGTTTGCTGATCTTGACCTCTGGAAGCCAGTGCTTTAAACCATGAGAATGAAAAATTGTGAGGCACTATGTGGATGCTGGGAGAAGTATGTGAGATGGAAAAGTTGTTTCATGGCATCCAAGAAGTGAATGATCCTCAAGGTGTAGCAGAGGAATCTGTAGGAGAGAGGGATGATTGACGTCTTCGTATAGCCCTCCATCCATCCCAGTTAGCATGGAGGGATTTTAGGTAGGTCATACAGAAACTGGGTAATGATGGCATTGTGACGTATAAGGCCTTCCTTCCCACCCAGGGCTACCATTGGCTGGGTAGTGGAGTGTTGACCAATCACAGCTCAGGGGCGTGATTGTCTCGTCCTGGGATCGCGAGAGGGGTATATACAGGGAGGCCAGGCAGCCTGGAGTTAGTCGACCGTTGCGAGACGTTGAGCTGCGGAAGATGAGTCCAAAGCCGAGAGCCTCGGGACCTCCGGCCAAGGCCACGGAGGCAGGAAAGAGGAAGTCCTCCTCTCAGCCGAGCCCCAGTGACCCGAAGAAGAAGGTGAGTGACCCTCCCAAGCTCCTCCTCGTCTTGCCCTTCTGTGATCTCCCTGTTGTCCTTCCAGACTACCAAGGTGGCCAAGAAGGGAAAAGCAGTTCGTAGAGGGAGACGCGGGAAGAAAGGGGCTGCGACAAAGATGGCGGCCGTGACGGCACCTGAGGCGGAGAGCGGGCCAGCGGCACCCGGCCCCAGCGACCAGCCCAGCCAGGAGCTCCCTCAGCACGAGCTGCCGCCGGAGGAGCCAGTGAGCGAGGGGACCCAGCACGACCCCCTGAGTCAGGAGAGCGAGCTGGAGGAACCACTGAGTCAGGAGAGCGAGGTGGAAGAACCACTGAGTCAGGAGAGCCAGGTGGAGGAACCACTGAGTCAGGAGAGCGAGGTGGAAGAACCACTGAGTCAGGAGAGCCAGGTGGAGGAACCACTGAGTCAGGAGAGCGAGGTGGAGGAACCACTGAGTCAGGAGAGCCAGGTGGAGGAACCACTGAGTCAGGAGAGCGAGATGGAAGAACTACCGAGTGTGTAGACGGCCAGCTACTCCCCTATCTCCGAGAGCAGCGACTAAGTTCAGGCCCAGCCGCCAGACCTCAGAGATCTCACCAGCGGGGTGCTTGCCATTCTGAAGATAATAAAATGAATGTGTTGCAAATTGATCTGAGTGACTCTGTGTTCTCTGATGGTGGGG